TTCTACCTACTGTGAAATCATTTCTTTCCATTTTTCTGTCTCAGGATTTAGGGAACTGTTCTGTACGCCCTCCTCCCCAGGCAGCACTGCAGAGATTTTATAAATAACTTCTCACGTCTTTCTCATAGTTTTGAGTGACAATATGGATTAAGAATCCCACCTTGGTGAGGAAAAAGGATAGAGATCGCAGAAGGTGAGAGAAGGCGGGGTAGAAGCGAGGAAGAGTTGGGGCAGGTAACACTCTGGACCGAACCCTCGAAGGGACCTTAATGACTCAGCGGGGGCCAGGGCAGTGAGGCTGCAGTGAGCTATGATCGTGACGTCTAAAGGCGATAGAACGGGGGTTAAAATATAGCAGGACTAGGCTGTGATTTACAGAAGCAAAATGCATTTCCACGGGTGGGAACCAGCGAGGAACCCCCGAATTGCTCCAACGCTGAGGGTGGAGCCGGGAAAGCAGCGAGGAGAAAGTGGGAGGGGCCGTGGCTAAAGGGGCGGGGGTTAGGGGACGAGGCATGGCAGGGAACAACCTGAGGGGACTGGCCGGGGGCTGATGTCGGGGCCACAGTTCTCAGGACGGGACTAGGGGAAACCTAGGAAGCCTGGAACTGGGGTAGACATGGCGAGCAGCTTCTCACCCGGTTCTGCACCGTCTCCTCGGAGGCCGTCGAGAGTCGCGTCCGCCGCCGTAGGCAGATTGGTGGGGCGGGGGGCGGGGAGGACTGGCCCCTCCGCGCCGGAACTCCCGCCATGACAGAGGGCAGCTTCTCCCCTGCATCGTTCCGCGCATAGCCTCCGGACCCTACGGCCGCCATCGTCACGCCGGAGGCGGGCGACCGTTACATCCCCTAACCGCCGCTGCCGCCACCGCCACGACCCACTGGAACAGCGAACAGCCGCGGGAAAGCCGGCGCCACCGCCTATTGGACGCGACGGGCCCGGCCTAGCCAATCGCAGGGATGCCGGGCGGCGCTTAGAACCAATGGGGGCGAAGAGGCGGAGCGAGTGCCTGGCGGGGCGGGGCCACAGCCAGTGTACTGGATGCCTGATTAAGCGTCATGGGGTCTTTCATCCAGACTGCGTTTTCATTATTCGCTGAAACATACAGGTTTTAATTTTTACGAGGCTAAGGCCACGGCCGCCTCACCTCGGTTTTTGCCGCCACCTAGAGGAACTATGTGCGCCCCAACGGTTGCCCGGATGTAGGCGTAGGGTGGAGCCGTAAGAGATTGACTAGCCAGTTGATTTGGTTGGCGCAGGCTCAGAAACGCCGTGACGCCGCCCTTCCCCCCAACACGTGATGAAAGTCGGGGTGACGAAGGGCCGGCTTTGCGCAGGTGCACAGTACTCGCTATGGCCCATTCGTCACGTGACGAGGGCGGGACTGTGGCACTGTGGAGGGGCGCCTAGTAGGCAGGCGCTCTCAGCTCTCTCCCCGGTACGTGACGAGACTCCACGGACGTCACGTGAGCACTGACCCAGCCCCCCAACCACCCATGCAGGTTCCCACTGAAGGATGGTCCCCGGCTGCAGGCCTGGCTGCAGCACATGGGCTGTGAGCACTGGGTGCCCAGCTGCCACCAGCACTTGTGCAGCGAGCACTTCACACCCTCCTGCTTCCAGTGGCGCTGGGGTGTGCGCTACCTGCGGCCTGATGCAGTGCCCTCCATCTTCTCCCGGGGACCACCTGCCAAGGTGAGCGCTGGGAGGTCCTGCTGCTGGAATCCGGCACCCCTGCACCCCATGCCTTGTCTTCCAGAGTCAGCGGAGGACCCGAAGCACCCAGAAGCCAGTCTCGCCGCCGCCTCCCCTACAGAAGAATACACCCCTGCCCCAGAGCCCTGCCATCCCAGTCTCTGGCCCAGTGCGCCTAGTGGTGCTGGGCCCCACATCGGGGAGCCCCAAGACTGTGGCCACCATGCTCCTGACCCCCCTGGCCCCTGCGCCAACTCCTGAGCGGTCACAACCTGAAGTCCCTGCCCAACAGGCCCAGACCGGGCTGGGCCCAGTGCTGGGAGCACTGCAACGCCGGGTGCGGAGGCTGCAACGGTGCCAGGAGCGGCACCAGGCGCAGCTGCAGGCCCTGGAACGGCTGGCACAGCAGCTACACGGGGAGAGCCTGCTGGCACGGGCACGCCGGGGTCTGCAGCGCCTGGTGAGTGGCACCCCAGCCTGGCAGCCCCATCCTGTTCCCCATCTCTACCACTTCTTTGCCTTAGACAACAGCCCAGACCCTTGGACCTGAGGAATCCCAAACCTTCACCATCATCTGTGGAGGGCCTGACATAGCCATGGTCCTTGCCCAGGACCCTGCACCTGCCACAGTGGATGCCAAGCCGGAGCTCCTGGACACTCGGATCCCCAGTGCATAAGGATCAAGACAGACAATGTCGAGGGACAAAAGATAGAAGATGGAGGAGGAAAGACATTATACGTGGGCTTGGCCCAGCCCCACCGCCCACGCCTGGGTAGTAGCAGTGCCTCCCTCAAGGGCCTGGGTTCTACCACCCCACTCCTAGGGATCTCTTGAACCTTAGGGGTGACCTGGGCCCAAGTCTCTCATCAGCCCCCAATCCCCTGGGTACCAGGCTTCTGCCACCCCCGGCTCAGATCTTTGCAAATCAGTACGACAGCCTCAGAGCAGAGCAAGGGTTGTTTGGGAGAATCATACCTGGTTCTAAGGAGTCCCACGCTTTTTGCCAAGCCTGGTACTGAGTTCATGATACCATGGTGGACACAGCTGAGAAAATCCCTGCCCTCATGGTGCTCATTCTACTTGAGTAGACGATGAACTAGTAAACAAATAAACAAGAACACTGCAGACATGAGCGATGAGTGCTATAAAGACAACAAAAATTT